GCACCACCACGCCTGGCTAATATTTGTATTTTTAGTAGAGATGGGGTTTCACCATGTTGGCCAGGCTGGTCTCAAACTCCTGACCTCAGGTGATCCACCCGCCTCAGCCTCCCAAAGTGCTGGGATTACAGGTGTGAGCCACTGCACCCAGCCCAAATCCCTTTTATTTTGTTTTTATTTATATATATTTTTTGAGATGGAGTTTTGCTCTTGTCACCCAGGCTGGAGTAAAGTGGCACAATCTCAGCTCACTGCAACCTCCAACTCCCGGGTTCAAGCGATTCTCCTGCCTCAGCCTCCTGAGTAGCTGGGATTATAGGTGCCTGCCACTATGCCTGGCTAATTTTTTTGTATTTTTAGTAAAGACGGGGTTTTATCATGCTGGCCATGCTGGCCTCAAACTCCTGACCTCAGGCAATCCACCCGCCTCGGTCTCCCAAAGTGCTGGGATTACAGGCGTGAGCCACCGCACATGGCAAATCCCTTTTATTAATAAAACACTAAACTCTCCTGGAGCAAGAATGTGAGAATTTTATTATTTGAGCAACCTGGATTTTTACCCCAGGAGCAATGAAACAATCCATGAGACCTGGAAAAAGCTGAAGCTCTCTTTTTTTTTTTTTTTTTAACTTGTATACAGTACAGTTTCAAACAAAATTGGGGCAACTTTGTACTTCGTACCTTATTAAAACTGGGGCGAACACAGCGTGTTTGGTTTGATCTTGTCTTCATAGGATCTTCTGGCTGATTCCTTCTCTGGATGAGTCCTGAGAATTTCTAGAATCTCGGGAGAGTAAAGGAGGGTCTGGAGCCTTCTCTATGTACAAGGAAATCCCAGTTTTGTTAAAAACTTGCCAAAGGCTTGGTGATATAACTCCAAAGACAAATCCACAGATTCCTTTCAGGTACTTCTTTGGGATTCTGTGAAGAATTGTGGCTGTACACTAGGATGTTTAATAGGAAGGAAGCTCCTTCCTTTATGACATCACCAGACAGAGAGGTAGCTAAGGGGATTATTTGAGACACTCTTAGAACAACAGCCACTTTTGTGGGAGCCCAAGAAACAGCAGCTTTAAAACAGGGTAAATATTCAGGCATCATTAGGATCCTGAATACAAGCCAGCCAGTAAAATACGGGATCTACTCAGAAGGGCACAATCTATCAGATGGTCAAGACAAATAAACCTGGGGCCAAGGTAGCGGTTTCAGCACAGAGAGGGTCTGAGGTTACTACTAACACATCCCCTCAGCAGGGACATGGGTACGTTCTTGCCTCAAGCCATCGAAGTGCTGCAGTCTCCCTGAACCCTTCCCACCGAAGATCAGAAGCTGCACATCCCACCACTCCCCATTCAGCATCAGACTACCCTCGATCTGTCTCCCTCCAGTCAGGACCTGGACACTATGCAGTACCCACTCCTCGGGGACCCGAGACTGGACCAAGAACAGAATCATCCCGCCATTCCTCTCCCCATCTAAAGAGCCAGAAGACTCAGACACTGGCTTCCCATGCTTCAAGCAGACAATGGAAAGTTAGTCCACCCAGAGAGGAAGCAGCACGAAGAGGCAGTGAGAGCAAGTCAGGGCGCGAGGTCGGCCATCATGCTTCATCAATCCCAGATGCCAAATCTACTCATCAGTTGAGTTTTCAAGACCAGAAGAATAACTTACAATCACAAATCTTAGAAGATGACCCACCATCCAAGGTCCAGAACCCCCAAGGAGTCAGAGTTCCCCGTAGGATTTTGTCTTACCCAAAGGATGAAGCAGTACAAACTGAGCCCATCCAAAGAATTACGACTACTAGTGAGATCAGATCTCCAAGGAGTCCCTCTCTCCTAGAGCACGGAAGCAGCTGTGTCTCTGCAGACTATCAGACAGCCCAGAGAAGGGTCCCTGTAGAAGAATCAGAAACAGGTCCTTACGGTCCAATTCCTTCAAAACCCAAGGCCTTGTATAGGAATATGAACTTGGACTCATTGCTCAAACTCTCTGTCCTTAAAGATTCTGATGGTGTACACCGAGTTTCTGCACGGGTAGACCCTGAGTCTCTTCATAAGTATTCTGCCTATCCTGAAACCAAGCCCTCCGCAAAGGTCTTAGTATCATCACAGGTGGAGTCCAACGTGAGGACCCCAATCCGAGGAAACAGCGAGGTTGGCCGCAGGGTCACCATCTCCCCAGGGGTACAGTCAGTAGAGCCAACTCACCATGTGACAGTTCCATCAGTGTCTGAGGGCTCCCACAAGTCATCCATGTTTGTTACTCCAGAGCCCATCTATAAACAGCAAACCCAAAAACCCCCAGAAATTACTTACATGTCCCAAGGACCTACACCCAGGTATCCAGAACTCTCGCAAAAGCCCTCCATCCATGCAGAACTGGAACTGACCCCTAGGCCCTTGCCTCCTCGGTCCTTACCTAGGTACGGACCTGACTCCTCATGGTGGCCCTTGCTGAATCCTGAAGTTGAAACACCCCAAAGCCAGCTGACAACACCGGATTTTGAGCCTAAGTGCTCTCCTTCCCTAGATCTTTTATTGTCCGGTTTTAAAATAGACTCTAGCCCTTTCTGTGAGGATCTGAAGTTCCAGAGAGAGAAGGCAAGCCTATCACCACCATCACCACCAAAGGAGTTTCCAAGTTGGGCACCACTGAGTGAAGTGCCACAGACCCCCAAGCACACCTGCAAACAACCCATTCAAAGGTTTACTGCTTTCTTCCTGGGTATGTGAAGAAGCAGACTGCCCAGGTGCAGCAAGAAAAGCAACCATCTCTCTGTTACTTTCAGATGTCTCTGAGGAAATGTACAATCGTGTCATCTGGTGGCTAAAAGGTCTGTGCTTTTCCCTCCTATGGGCCCACTGTGGGAATGCCTGGCTTCTACTCTGTTATGACAGATGAGGAGGTAAGAATGCCCCTGGGAGGTTACTCCCAGTCACCCTGTCAGATGGCACCCTGTTCATTTCCAGCTACCATGGGCAGCCAATTCCAGAGCAGGATGGAAGGCTGGTGGCCTCTGGCTAAGACTTGCTAACCTGGGGACAGGGTAAGTTGACCAACTCATCAGGGTTTGCCTGGCTATGAGTGGATTTATTCTCCCTATTTCACAGATGAAGAAATTGAGGCTCAGAGTTTGTTCATCAAAGCTGGAAGCATTTTAAGGAGCAGTCTGTCCCAGGGAGTCAACTATATGGTATAGAAACCCTTCTTCTATAGCCACGTCTCCCTGGAAAATACTTCTCAATATTTCAGCAGCACCTTTAGATATCAAGAATTGTGAAGGGAAAGGTTTTAGTGAGAGTAACATCTGTGTCTTTGTATGTGAACCACGGGGCTGGGAGGTGGGTGTGAGCTTGTGAGCAGCCAGGATGAAGGGCAAGTGAAGGGTCAATGAAGCGCAGAGCCTCAAGGCTTGTCTGGGCTCTAAAATCAGAATGGAAAACTAATCAATGAGTCCTTTTAGTCAATCCATATTGATCAGCCATCTCCTGGGGGCAGAGGCCTGGACACCCAGAAAAACATCACATCACATGTTTGCTGATTTGAAGTGAGCAGAGGTTAAAAGAAAAGACATAGTCCCTGCCCTTGAGGAGCTTGTGGTGAATTTGGTAGAGAAAAGTATACAGATGGGTCACTTGAAAGGGTGTGGACATCAAAGGACAAAGCAAAGTCCAATGAAATGAGTCAGCAAAGCTTCCAGCATGGAGGCATATGGAGGGTAAAAGCCAGGGAAAGACAGATTTTGGCTCAGTATAGTGAAGACTTTGGTAACTTGGCAGCCCAAAGGTTGAAGGGCAGTTGTTAGAATCAGTGAATTTTTGGCCATCGGAGGTATGTATTCGAGCAGAGGCTGGGAAGGCAGGGGAGCCTTCAGACATCTGGTGAGTAGTCACATTAGGAGGTTTGTAAGTCCTTTCCAACCCTGAGCTCCTATGGCCCTGCCCTGTTCACGGAGGGTGTTGGAAGGACTGTCTGCCCTATCAGAGTGGCTGGCTTCTAGCACCCTGCCAGCTCTGGAACTGCCCCTCTTTGCAGCCATTCAGCAGGTGCCAGGAAACACAGTGTTCCCCAGCCTTGCCACCCACACCTTATGCCTGCCCCCAGGATCATGGGACACATGGCAGCAGCTGGGGGAAGATTTGGGCTTAATGTATTTTGGTTTATTGCCTTTGTCCACCACAGACCTTGTTGGACAGACTTGCTGAGGTTTCCTTGAAAGACACAACCCAGTGATAGCCTTTGGTCCAAGGACTCTCTGACTGTATCGTCAGTGACTCATCTATCTCACTGGGGAAGGGATGTACAATTAGTTCTTGCGCCACTTTAGGGAAACTTAGCTACTGAAAGGCAGAAGTGGCCATTGCTAGTCATGCAGATCTGAAATCCTGATTTCCTGTGGTAATTGCTCTTTATTATCGGCTTTGAACCTGGGCCCTGGGATGGCCCACATGCAGCCTCCTTGCTTAGGTCCTGTGCCATACAACCTGCACCTATGGGTGGGCAGGAAAGACCTAGTGGAGGGGGCCAGGACATATCATGTTGGCCTGACCTAAGCAACGGAGCCCAAGACAGCAGGCTAGAGCTATGGTGGCTGAGCTGAGTTTCCCAGCTAGACACTCCCCTAGACACTTGGCTCAGATACCATGCCCTAGCAGTGCCTGGGGAGTTGTACTGTAGTCAAGGCCATCAATGCCTGGTGGGATGTTGAATTTTGAGGGAGAACTAGCGCTCCAAGAGTTAAGCCATGCTGAAGCAGAGTTGGCCAGGCCACCTGCTGGCTGGAGATGAGGAAGAGCACTCGGTAAATCCCCAGTGACTGACGCAAGGGCTGCTGTATCTTGGCCCTGCAGGTATTAGACCCTGCCTCCATCACACAGAATGTAAGAGCTAGACTTGGGAGAAGTCCAGTCTTCTCTTTCAGTGGGGGAAACAGAGGCCCAGAGAGGGCAAGGGACTTTCAGGCAGTGAGATAATAGCCAAGTTGGCATGGGACTTGTGCCCAGGCCAAGTTCTCTCAGAGCTCTCCGAATGCTGCAGTAGGTTAGCATGCAGGGCTTGTGCAGGTGGGATGGCTCAAAGTCAGTCTTCAGCTTTTATTTCACCCAGCATGCCTCATGTTAGGCCTGTGGTACAGTGATTAGAAAGAGATTAGACCCCAATATTCTTGGCTTAGAGCTAAGTTCCGTGGTCCCAGGACTTGCTTGGGGCCTCACTTTCCTCAAGGCAAGCTGGTACCAACCTGCTGCCTGGGCAGCAGGTGCCAGAGAAGAGCTGGGATTCCAGCCACAGCTGAGGATGAGCTGGTTGGGCTGCCTTTTGAAATGTGTCTGTGTCCACACTTGGAATTCAGCTGAGGCCACGGGGAGGGGCATGTTATAATAGAGGAAAACAAGGGTTTCTGCTGGGGCCTGTCTTCCCTGATGTAGGCTTTCTCCTTACCCTAGGCCACAGGACTCTGGAAGCACGCAAGAGGTATTCTTAGAGTGCATACATGAGTATTGGAGGCCCAGGGCTTTGAACAGTGGGGCTTTGTATAGTCCAAGCTTGACATTTGGGGCTGATGGTAGCAGCAGCTGCTGCTTCTGCAGACTTCCAACTGCCATTGGTTTCTCTCTTTATGTCTTTGTTTTCCTGAGTACAGCTTCCGATCCCCTGATCTACCCCAGGTCTTTTCCGGGAGCCTCTCTGTACCTTTAGAGGTTCCCTTTCAGGGAACCCAAGCTGCTGCCCCCATCCTACACGTCCTCCCCCTTCACTCAGATCCTGGGCCCTCTCCTGAATCACTGCATGTCCAACCTTTCTCCAGCACCTCCTGCTGCTGCCTTGTTCTCTTATCTTCCTCCAAGGCCTATAGTAGCATACAGCATATCCTCCTTCCCCCACTGCATCCACTTTTAGAAGGCCAGAGCTGTAAGGAAGCTTAGAAATCATCTAGTTTAATCCCCTCATTTTCAGGTATGGAAATTGAGACCCTGACAGGTGAAGTAAGTTGCTCAAGGCCACCCAGCTAGGAAGGTTTCTCCTCAACCGGCTGGCTCATGAACACCCTGCCATCTTCCAGTCCACCAGTGCCAAACAGCCAATAACATCTCCAGTAGCAGCCCCATTGTTTTTCTCAGCCTGATCTTACCTGCTGCCCCAGGCCCTCTTCCCTCCCCTGGCTGAGTTCTGACTGGTCCCAACCAGTGCTACTGGTTCACAGGTCAGACTGAAATACAGCAGGCAGGCCTCTGGCACTTCTACCAACAGAGAGGGCCGTGCCTGTGGGTCTCAGTTTTGTCCAGAGTGTATTCAGGCAGAAGCCAGTCAGCCTGCCATTGAGAGAGGGGTCTTGCGGGTCAGGAAGGGACATGCTTCTGGAAACTTCCACAGGAGCCTGACCAGCTCAGACCCTACTTAGCTCAGGGAATCCCTCACCAACACCCCACTCACCAAGCATCTGCCTTCCCCTAGCTGCTGCTCTGACCTTTCTGAGCCTCTAATGCCTCTAAAGCTTCTGGGGCATCTGTCCCCTCGGCATCTCACCTGCTTGTCAGAGGAAGAGTGGCCCAGCTGGGCCTGGGTCACGCCTGGGTTGGCCTCTCCTGAGGCCCTCCCCACTGTCCTCAGCCACAGGCAAGGCTACACCGCCCTGTTAAAGCCACTCAGCCTCTCCCTTCTATCCTTCCAGCAGATGATCCCTGGATAATTTGTGCAGCAAATCCTCTTTAATCTGTAATCTGGGGTACTGCATGAAGGGAACCTGCCTCTAACCTGCCCCTTCACAGCTCGGGTGGAGGTGGAGAATATCTGACATTCCCCTTTAGGAGGTGTAGTGATCAGTAACTTGGGCATCAGCCGGATTCACTTTGTGAAAACCTTGTTGAATCCCTGCGGTAACTAATGGTTTCTCTCCAACTCATGCAGCAACTCCCCCTCCCTTCCAAAGGCGTCTCCTTCTGGGGATGTCAGGTGGGCCGTTCCTTTTTCTTTGGGAACTGGCTCAAGCCCCCGCGGTGCTTCTGGAGCTGAGTAAAAA